TTATCCAGTAATCCCATGTCTGGGTATGTATCCCAAAGCATTGAAAAGCAGGGTCTCTAAGAGATATTTGTACCACCATGTTCATTGCAGCAGCGTTCACAATGACCACGAGGTGGAAGCAACCAGCACGCCTGTTGAGAGATCAATGGTAAGAAAATGTGGTATATACATACAATGGCATATTATTCAGGCTTAAAAAAGAAGAGAATCCTGTTATGTGCTACAACATGTCTAAACCTTGAGGGTATTATTTTAAGTGAAATTAGTAACAAAAAGGCAAGTACTGTATGATTCCACCTACATAATGTATCTGAAGTAGTCAAGCTCATAGTAACAGAAAGTAGAACGATGGTAGCTGGGCATGATGGCTCACGCCTGTAATCCCAGCACTTTGGGAGGCCAAGGTGGGTGGATCTCCCGAGGTCAGGAAATCAAGATCAGCCCGGCCAACATGGTGAAAACCCGTCTCTATACAAAAATACAAAAATTAGCCGGGCGTGGTAGTGTGCACCTGTAATCTTAGCTACTTGGGAGGCTGAGGCACCAGCCTGGGCGACAGAGCAAGGCTGTTTCAAAAAGAAAGAAACAAAGAAGAAAGTAGAATGGTGGTTACCAAGGGACTGGAGTAGGGGTAAATGGGTATAAGGTTTCAGTTTTGCAAGATGAAAATGATCTAGAGGTCTGCCACCACTGAATTGTACAACTAAAAATGGTTAAGATGGTAGATTTTGTTACGTGTTTTTTCACCAATTAAAAAAAAATTTAATAAAAAAGGATAAAGAGGAGGGAAGCCTAATGTTATGCTCTTTATGCCCGAATTTGGCGAAATCGAGCCTTGCCCGCTGTTTTTTCCTATGACAGTGTCTGAACCTTTCTTTTTCCCAGGAGTAGGAATGGCCCCTGCTCCCGCGCAGCCTCCAGGCTGCACCACGCTCGCCCCGCCTCTCTCTCCGCTCCTTACTCCGCCCACCGCAGTTTCCTCCAATCGCGGCCCTCTCCCCGCCCCCTTACCCGAGCCTTTTTCCTGCATCCGGGCCTGAGAGTGCAGGCTTGAGGGAAGCATGGAGGTCCATGGCAAGCCCAAGGCTAGCCCGAGTTGTTCGTCGCCCACCCGGGATTCCTCAGGAGTCCCAGTGTCCAAGGAGCTGCTGACGGCGGGAAGCGACGGCCGCGGAGGTGACGGACGGGTGACGGCGGCATGGGCCGCAAATTAAGGGTGTTTGTGTGTCTGTATTTTCAGGTATATGGGACAGGTTGCTCATCAACTCCCAACCTAAGTCCAGAAAGACCTCCACTCTTCAAACAGTTCGGATAGAGAGGAGTCCCTGTAAGTACCTCTTCCCCTCTCTCACCCTCTCTAAATGTTGATATGCTGTATTTACTTTCCACAGTATTGGACCAGGTACAGACATTTCTCCCACAGATGGCACGGGCAAATGAAAAGCTAAGAAAAGAAATGGCAGCTGCACCACCTGGTCGTTTCAATATTGAAAACATTGATGGGCCTCATAGTAAAGTTATACAAATGGTAACTATGCTTTGTTTTCATATGGTGAAATTGAAATAGATTTCCTGTCCACTACTTTTTGCAGGATGTGGCTTTGTTTGAGATGAATCAGTCGGATTCAAAAGAAGTGGACAGTTCAGAAGAGAGTTCACAAGACAGTTCAGAGAACAGTTCAGAATCAGAAGACGAAGATGACAGCATCCCATCTGAAGTCACCATAGATAACATTAAGCTTCCCAATTCTGAAGGTGGAAAAGGCAAGATTGAAGTTTTGGACAGTCCAGCAAGTAAAAAAAAGAAATAGTCAAATAAATTATCTGAAAAGAAACAGGTGACATATGTCTGCAAATTCTGTGAAAAAGAATGTGATTCACGGGTTCTTTTGCTTTTCAGGCACCTATGGTGCTTTTATATGTTAAAAACTTTAGACAAGTTAAATTTGACAGAGTTTCTTTGGGCAAAGAATGATTAATGAGTTAGGTAGCATTGTAAACTGAAAGGGGTTCAGAGACCTCCGCTCTACAGCAAGGAAAGTGTGCTTTTATCAGCTGAACACAGAAGTAGAGTACAGGAATAACTTGATGGGTTACAGCTAGGTGTTTGCCTAAATAAGGCAAAGAGGAGACCTAAGGCTGCCTGATGTCCCATAGGTATGGTCTGATCTAAGGAGATCTAAGGCTGCCTTGTCCGATGGGCTGAGGCTTGGCTGTTTGTGATTGGCCAGACTTGGCTATTTGTTATAAAAATACACTCCTGAGTTAGGTTTTGGTGTGTAGAGTACAGGAATAACTTGATGGGTTACAGCTAGGTGTTTGCCTAAATAAGGCAAAGAGGAGACCTAAGCCCAGCATGTCGTCCACTGTTTGGGATGCCTGCAAACTAACCATTAGCTCCTCCTGCAAACATCATGTGTTCTGTTCCCTTGAGAAATTTCTTTCATGCATATGGTGGCAGTGTCCAAAGAAACAATAGTGTCAGCTACAAATTGTATTGAATTTTCTGTAGTAGCAAAATCTGGAAAAATAGGTACAACATTCAGTTTTGTTTAGCACCATACATAACCCCCAACATGAGCAAAGAGGAGATCTAAGGCTGCATGATATCCCATTAAGTGCTTTTGTTAAATGCTTTCAGAGGGTGGCTCCTACCCCAGGAGGTCTGGTTGGTCATAAAATAAGATTTTTCCCTATCTGTGCATTAGTTTTAAATTCCATATGACTAGCACCCAACCACTACAAAGAGTGAGTCCCCAGGAGCCCCACTGTAATCTTTCCTCAGTGGAAACTAGCATATCTTTTTTTTTTTCGAGATGGAGTCTTGCTCTGTTGCTCAGGCTGGAGTGCAGTGGCGCGATCTCAGCTCACTACAAGCTCTGCCTCCCGGGTTCACGCCATTCTCCTGCCTCAGCCTCCTCAGTAGCTGGGAGTACAGGCGCCCACCACCATGCCCGGCTAATTTTTTTTTTTTTTGTATTTTTAGTAGAGACGGGATTTCACCGTGTTAGCCAGGATGGTCTCAATCTCCTGACCTCGTGTTCCACCCTTCTTGACCTGCCAAAGTGTTGGGATTACAGGCATGAGCCACCGTGCCCGGCTGGAAACTAGCTTATCTTTATTTTCTTCATCTATTCCAAGGTTGGTGCAAATTTCAATTGCTGACCATTTTAGACTCTGATAATAGGAGGTATTTATGGGGACTTTTGGGGAAGCTATTTGGAAGGCAGGATTGAACCATGCCAAATAGCAAGATCCTAACCAGTGGGGAGCAAAATGGAGTAAGCATATTTTCTGTAGACCAATACAGGCAGACCCTCTGAGGCTGGAAAAGAGGGCTACCTAGTGGTATTTGAGCATCAGTCAGTTCAGTTCATCCACTGGTACATCTGCATAGCTCCTGAACAAGGTCCAGGAGGAAACTTACTTTTTTATAGTTCCCCTCCTTTTAAAAAGATGTTTTACATTTTATTATTTTCATTTTTTTTTTTTTTAACTTTTAGGTTCAGAGGTACATGTGGAGGTTTGTTATATAGACAAATTGGGTATTGTGGGGGTTTGGTGTACAGATTATTTCATCACCTGGTGATAAGCATAGTGCCCAATAGGTAGTTTTAAATCTGCACCCTCCTCCCACCCTCCATCCTCAAGTGGGCCCTAATGTCTGGTTCCCTTCTTTGCATCCATGTGTACTCAACGTTTAGCTCCCACTAATAAGTGAGAACATGTGGTATTTTTCTGTTCCTGTGTTGGTTGCTTAGGTCCTGATCATCTGTGTTAGCTTTCTGCCTTGATGATCTGCCTAATACTGTCAGTGGGGTGTTAAAGTCTCCCACTATTATCTAGCTCTCTTTGTAGGTCTCTGAATGCTTGCTTTATGAATCTGGGTGCTTCTCTGTTGGGTGCATGTATGTTTAGGATAGTTAGGTCTTATTGAATTAAGCCCTTTATCATTATGTAATGCCCTTCTTTGTCTTTTTTTATTTTTGTAAAAGTATGTTTTGTCTGAAATTAAAATAGCAACCCCTGCCTTTTTCTTTCTGTTTGCTTGGTAGAGTTTTCTCCATCCCTTTACTTTGAGCTTCTGAGTGTCACTGCATGTGAGGTGGGTCTCTTGAAGATAGCATACCATTGGATTTTGCTTCTTTATCCAAGTTGCCACACTGTTTCTTTTGATTGGGGCATTTAGCCCATTTACATTCAAGGTTAGTATTGATATGTGTGCATTTGATCCTGTCATCATATTGTTAGCTGGTTACCATGCAGACTTGTCTGTGTGGTTGCTTTATAGTGTTACTAATCTACCTACTTAAGTGTGTTTTTGTAGCGGCTGGTAACCCAGTCTTTCCTTTATATAGTTAGCACTCCCTTCCAAAACTCTTGTAAGGCAGATCTGATGTTAACAAATTCCCTTAGCATTTGCCTGTCTGAAAAGGATCTTATTTCTCCTTTGCTTATGAAGCTTAGTTTAGTCAGATATGAATTCTTGGTTGAAAATTATTTTCTTTAAGAATGCTGAGGGTGTGGCACACCAGCATGGCACATGTATACATATGTAACTAACCAGCACATTGTGCACATGTACCCTAAAACTTAAAGTATAATAATAAAAATAAATAAATAAAGAATGCTGAATATAGGCCCCCGATCTCTTCTGGCTTGTAGAGTTTCTGCTGACAGTTCTGCTGTTAGCCTGATGGGTTTCCCTTTGTAGGTGACTTGCCCCTTCTCTCTCACTGCCTTTAGCATTTTTTCTTTCATTTCCACCTTGGAGGATCTGATGACTGTATGTTTTAGGTTGGTCTGCTTGTGTAGTATTTCACAAGGGTTTTCCGCATTTCCTGAATTTGAATGTTGGCCTCTCTAGCAAGGTTGGGGAAGTTTTCATCAGCGATATCCTGAAATATGTTTTCAAAGTTGCTTGGTTTCTCTCCCTTTCAGTCACATCAATGAGTCATAGATTGGGTCTCTTTTCATAATCCCATATTTCTCGGAAGTTTTGTCCATTCTTTATTGTTTTTTTTCTCCAATAAAGAAAAAGATGTTTCAGAGAGCCATCTTCAAGCTCTGAGATTCTTTCCTCAGTTTGGTCAATTCTGCTGTTAATACTTGTGATTGCATTATGCAATTCTTGTAGTGTGTTTTTCAGCTCTGTCAGATCGGTTTAGTTCTCTCTTATAATGGCCGTTTTGTTTATCAGCTTCTGTATCATTTTATTGTAATCCTTAGATTCCACGGATTGGGTTTGACTTTATCCTGTATGTTGATGATCTTCATTCCTGTCTATATTCTGAATTTTATTTCTGCCATTTCAGCCATCTCAGCCTGGTTAAGAACCATTGCTGGGGAACTAGTGTAGTTTTTTGGAGGTAAGAAGATACTCTAGTGCTTTTGTCAGTTTTTGCACTGATTCTTTTTTATCTTTGTGGGCTCATGTCGCTGAAGTTGCTATCCTTTGGATGATTTTTTTTCTTTTATCCTACTTTATGTCCTTGTGTGTTTAATTGTGGTATAAAGTGGGTTTAGTCAACTGGCTTCATTTCTAGAAGGTTTTCAGGGGCCAAGGCTCAACTCAGGATTCCTGGACTGTATGCTGTAATTCTGGGGGGCTGATATCAGGCCCCTGGCTTTGTTCTCTGGCCACTGGAGGTTAGGTACCTGCTGTGCTAGAGGGGCCAAGATATTTCTGGACCACTGGTCAGAACACTTCAATGGGTGGTGCCAGCCAAAGTGCTTTGTATGGCAGTGGCAGTGGGATCTGTCCTCATATGCACATGCCAGCAATAGCAGTGGGGTGCGGTGCACACTCATCAGCTTCAGAGGGGTGCTGGCAGTTGCAAGGGTGCTGTTTTTGTGCAGGCATTTGTAGTGGCTGTGGTGTTAGCATGGGGGTGGGGCGCTGTGGCTGCTGCTAGATTTTGTGTGCCCTCTGTGCGTGTGCTTACATGGGTAGCAGTGGCCACTCAGGGTAAGGGGGCGGGCTGCTGGTCTCCATGCATAGTTTCACACCACTGGCAGTGTTGACACAGGGGCAGGGTACTGGTGGCTGCGGGACTGGTGCCAAATGTGCGCACGTTTATGCTGGCTGCAGTGGCTGCACAGGGCGCAGGGCAGGTCCACTGGTCACTGTGCCTAGTTTTGCAGCTGGTGGCAGTGTTGGTGTCGGAGTGGGGTACTGGTGGTCTCCGTACCTGCAGATACTCCAGTGGCAGTGGCAGCATGGTGGTCGGGTGCAGTGTGCTCAAGCCAGCAGTAGTGGCATGGCCAGGTGCACATGTACCCACACACTGGCAGGAAATTGGAGGCGAGGTCTGTGTACACAGGTGCTGGCAAAGTGATTCGGGGGTTGGCTGCATGCCAGCGTCTGCAGGCAAGGTGCCATGGGGGAGTCTGCAGTGGGAGGAGAGAGTGGGATCAGGTGGTCTGGTGCACGGTCTGTTGTGGGTGGGGGTAGTACTGGAGTTCTCTGCCATTCAGGCACGATCTGCCAACTCAGGTGCTATAGCGTAGGCCCCCAGGACGCACCCCACCTGGGCATCTAAGGCTGCACTGCAAGCAGGGACAGCCAGGCTGAGGCCCAGGGAGAGGTCAGGAAACTGAGGAGTGCTTAGTTCCGATCGGCCAGGTCTCATAGGCAAGACTGCCCTGCATTTTTCAAGTCTGATAGTTCCTCTAGGGTTGAAGTCTCTTAGGGGAGCAAGGTGAGTCATGGGTGATGGGCGTCCCTGGCCATGATCCACTACAGATGCTCCCGCACCAAAGCCTCTGGGCTCTGCACCAGCTAGAATTCTGCCCTACCACTTCTCTAAGCAGCTCTCCCTGCAAGCTCAAGAGTCCATGGGGGTCCTGGGGTCTCCTGCCAGATTCCAGAGGCCTGTGGTGGGAGTCAGTTGCTGCTTGCCTGCTCAACTCACCCCTTTTCCAGGAGTCGGGGGCCAGGAACGAGTCTTAGTGTGTGGTAGCCCCTTGCAGGGTTCCCCGCTTCCTCCCTCTTCAGCCCAGCATCTGTGTCTTCCCTTCATCCACTCTCAGTGCCCTCCCTCTGAAGATCTGCTGGGAGTGCACCAGTCTTCCTGATATCCCAGTCTCTTGGTGGCAGATGTTCCTTCTGGCTGCATCTAGCTGATCATCTTGCCTCCAACCTGTTCCCTTTATAGCATAATGTGTATAACCACATTTAGTGGAAAAGCACCTTACTATATTTAATCCAATGACATTATACAAATAATCACCGGTGCCCACATAGATAGTCCCCAAGTCTTGAGTATGTGATACCTGGAAGCATAATATACCTTTTGTAGGCATCACTTGGTTTGATGTTCTATATTTGATAGTGGTTAGGTTATTAATTGGAAAGGTTGGGATATTCCTTTCAGTGAGTGTAGGCAAGCAAATAGCAGTGACATTTAGAACATCAAGGATTGCTTTCTCTTCCTTTGGGGTTTCAGGGTAATTCTCTTCGGGAACTCAGAGAGGTGTTGGCATTAGTGGAGTTGTTTCCTGGTTTTTACCCATTAGCCCACAAACCCAAACAGTTGCTCTGTTTTTTCTGCTAGAGCATGAGCCTTACCTAAAGCCATTGCAAATTATGGTCCTATGGATTTTCCTGTAAGGAAAAGGAAAGATTAAGACAATAGGAAATAAGGGAAAAAGAAAAGGGACATAGTTATCATGATGACAGAGAAGAGAACTCTTGATCCATGATCAAATTCTTACCACCCATACTGCAGCAAAAGTCTTGAGGGTCTGAACTTTTGCTGCAGTGTGGATGGTAAGAATTTGGTATGGTCCCTTCCATAGGGGTTTGAGGGCAGTGTTTCACTGATGTTGTTTTCAGAAGACCCAATCTCCATGTTCCAGATTGTGAAATGCTTGGTTGTCCTCCATTGATAGATCGTGAAAGGCTTTTTTTTTAACCTGGTGAAAATATACTTTGGCATAATACATTAAGGCCTTGCAGTATTTAGTCATGTCAGTTTACAGGAGCAGGAGATATATGAGGTTTAATTATTAGGGGCATAGGTTTTTCAGTAACTATTTCATAAGAAACTAATTTATTTTGTATTTTCTGTTGGGGTGGATCTAGTTGCCCATAAGGCCAATGGTAATACCTTTGGACGAGGCAATTCAATCAATTCAGTTAACTTTACCAATTTCAGTTTAAAGTTTCATTTGTTCTTTTGAGCTTTCCAGAAGATTAAGGGTGTTAGGGATGATGGTAATACCATTGTGTTCGATTAACTGTTTTAGCTGTTTTATAACTTGTCCAGTGAAACAGGTTCTTCTATTGCTGGAAATTCCTCCAGGGAAGCCCCAGAAGGAAACATACTTTCTAATAACTTATTGTCATAGCATTGGCCTTCCTACATGATAAAGCTTCTATCCGTCTAGAGAACACAAAGACTTTTATAAGAACATATTGTTATCCCATTAAGGGTGGCAATTGATGAAATCCATCTGTAAACATTCAAATGGTCCAGGAGGCAGTAGAAATGTACCACCTAAAATTTGGATTATCTTTCCAGGATTATGAGCTTGATAAACCAAACATTAGTTATAAGCCATTTTAGCAATTTTAGAATAGTCATCCCACCAATATTTTTTCAATTTCTGCCTTTAGAGAGCATAACAGTTCTGGTTCAGGAGAGTCAGGAAACTCTAAGATTATTTGTCCCTCTGAAAGAGAATTTTATATGCCCTTTTGCCTTGGAGAGCAAGTCTTGCCCCAGCAGATTTACTGGGGCAGTATCACATAATTAAAAAGTATGATTTTCTGTAAATGACACCAGTGTCAGTTGGATGGCTTCCAGTATGGGAACCTTTTCAACTTGATTTGAAACCCTACCACAGAAATAATGTTTCCACAGAGTAAACATTTTTACTCTGAGGGATGTATTAGCTTATTAAGGTAGAGTTTATAGTAGATGAAAGTGGCTCTAGTATCCACCAGAATTGTATAAGATTTTTCATTTGTTTTAACTTTTGTTTTTCCATGTTTATTTCTTTTCTTTTTTTAATAGTACTTTGAGTTGCTGTTTATCCATGTTTATTTAAAGGTATTATGGGGAGCAGTTTTCTGGAGAATTCCTTGGATGCTCATCAATGTTGATTATTATCTCTAGAGTTAAGACCTTGTGGACTCATTCTAGTGGGGAAATAGTATGGCCCCAAGGAAGGAGGCTTACTGGTATACTGAAATAAGAATGCAAAATCTCTTTTCCAGCATCCTAGTTGTTTGCAATGAAGGGAGACACCTTAGGGCAAATAATTTCTTGGTCTAAGATCTCTTGGTTTTAGCTTAAAATAAGGGAGAGGAAGTCCCTTTGGTCTTGGTCTTTGTGGTTATTGTAATTAGAGAGACATGAGCTTTTCGACCTTTAGTCTTTTACTTACTCTATTCTCTCAAAATGTTGGGCTAGGGCCACCAATTCAATCATATCTATAACCTCCCATCCTGGTTTGTGTTTTTTATTCAGGTTACTAAGTTCAGGATGAGCTCCATTTACAAATAGAGCAGTTAATCCTGTTTCAGGCACTGCCAGAAGTATCCCTTGGTGTATTGGAACCTGGAATGTTTTACAAATAGTCTTTCTGAATGGACCCTGTAATCTGAAACTGGTTCATTCTATTTTTTGTCTATGAGATTGTATGATGGACCAATCAATTTTTTGTAGCAAAATCTTAGGAATTGAATTTTAAAGGTTTTCAACAATTTTTCTAGGTCTCATTGGCCCTACTCTTGATGAGGTTTTGGGGGAGTCTTTAATATCCTGATTAAGTTTTTCCCATTCTCTTGTCATACATTTTCAAGCTTTGCCATGTCCCAGTATCATATGAATAAATTGGTCAGAGAGTCCTGGCTTGTAAGCTCCTGTGCAAATTCTAAAATCTTCAGTACATTTTTGAGTGTTTTCCCTGGGCTAGGGAAGTCTTTTACCGTGTCTGGAAGCTTAATTTTTGACCATGGAGTAAAGGTGGTTATGGCAGGCAGGCCTGGCTGATCAGAGAATCCCATTTTGTAAGGCATTTGTCTAACTTGCCTTTTCTCATTATCTTTAGAATGAAAGAGTAGTTGAGCAAAAAGGTTATTAGACTCAGAGTATTGAGGTAAAGATGGGTAAAGAGAAAGAACAAAACAGGTTTGAATCAGTCAAGATACAGTCTTTTTTTGTATCATCCTTAAGCTACTTAAGGTTTTCATTTGCCTTCTGTAAGGAATCTTTTACTACCTGTATGTACCAATTTAAAGAATGCATCTCATTGCTTATGAAGCATTTTGGATTCTTTCTTTTGTAGTGTGCCTTGCAAGTGAACAAGTTTATGTAGGTTAAAACTTTCCCACTGTGGGCCACTGGAATTCTAATTTTTTTTGTGTGTGTGTGAGTTTCATTTTTCTAGAAAAGCAACATGCCCTGAGTCTGTAGTTCTTATACACGAAATTGGCTATAGTTCCAGATGGAGGAGTTCTAGACTCCATGGATCCAGATGAACTCATGATTCCCTGTCTTCTTGTGACTTATCATAGGCCTTCTACTGGACCCAGTCTCTGGACCCTGTTTGGTAAAAGAATTGTTCAAGTAAATTTGGAGAGCTCAAAACACAAATCTGTGTAGCTTTAATCTGAAAGGGAAATCACACACAACCTCCAGTTGCTGTGAGAGAGGAATGGTTACAATAGACCCAGCAAATACATTCATTTGGTCACTAGGGTGCTCCTGGGCGGTTGTTGGAAGTCGCCTTTGGACGCCACTTCTGACACCAAAAACTTAATTGTTAAAACCTCTAGACAAATTAAATTTAACAGTTTGTTTGAGCAAAGAACAATTTTATGAATTAGCACTCAAAACTGAAAGGTTCAGAGTGTTCCACTCTGTGGCACAGAGAGTATGCTTTTATAAGTATAAATTGAACTTGGAAGTAAACTACAGAAATAACTGGATTGGTTACAGCTAGGCATTTGCCCTATTTGTGCATGGTTTGATAACTTGACTGCCTATGACTGGCTGAAGCTCACCTGTTTCTGTCTGGCTTAAACCTAGCTATTCGTTACAAAAGTATTCTGCTAAGTTAGGTTTTGGTTTGTTTATTACTGAGGTAGATTGCAGTTTGTTATATAGGAACTACAAGTACCAAGGGAGTCTCAGGCTAATGGCCTCCTGCTTATTTAATTTCACATATGTAATATTGGATGTATTTTGTTTCTCAGAGAAACCAGAGCTAGTTTTTAAAGAGTTGGGATATATAGCATTTGGATGTCTTCCCAGGGTAGAATGATCTTTATTCTCTTCTATGGTAGAGTTTAGAAAGCTTAATTTTGTGCATGGTGATGAGTGAATTTGTTAGCATCTTTTTTCTTCAGCATGGATTTCAGAAACATCAATTTTATTTTAAAGTAAAAATAAAGGCCAGGTGCGGTGGCTCACACCTGTAATCCCAGCACTTTGGGAGGCCAAGGTGGGCAGATCACGAGGTCAGGAGTTTGAGACCTGCCTGGCCAACGTGAATCCCCGTCTCTACTAAAAATATAAAAATTAGCTGGGCGTGGTGGCACGTGCCTGTAGTTCCAGCTACTTGGGAGGCTGAGACAGAAGAGTCACTTGAACCCAGGAGGTGGAGGTTGCAGTGAGCTGAGCTCACTGGAGGCTGGGTGACAGAGCAAGACTGTGTCTCAAAACAAATAAATAAATAAAAATTACCAGTTTTGTTTTAAATTATCTGTTTGAATAAAATAACCTAGTTTTTTTAGGTTATTATAAAGTCAAACTTGTCACCATCAAGATGGGTTTAATGAGGGAGGAATATGTGAAAAAGAAAAAAGATTTTTACAAAGAAAAGAATTACTTATACAGTTGATCCTTGAACAATGCAGGAGTTAGGGTGCTGACCCCCTTTGTGGTCAAAAATCTATGTATAACTTTTGACTCCCTGAAAACTTAACTACTAATAGCCTACTATTGACTAGAAGCCTTAGTGAAACATAAATAGTTAACACATATTGTATATGTTATATGTATTATATATTGTATTTTTACAATAAAGTAAGCTACGGAAAAGAAAATATCACTAAGGAAATCAGGAAGAGAAATATATACTTACTGTTCTTTAAATGGAAGTGGATCATCATTAAAGACTTCATCCTCATTGTCTTCAGGTTGAGTAGGTTGAGGAGGAGGAAGCAGAGGGGTTGGCACAGGTGGAAGAGGTATAGAAGAAGAAGGCATACTCATTGTAACTTTATGGAAATACATTGTAATTTCTGTCTGACTTTCTTACTTACTCATTTTGTTACCAGTGGAGGGTCTTGACTCTGAGTTGTTTGACAAAGAATTGGATAAAACGTGCAAATCAATGAAAGGATGAAGCAACAAAAGCACAGATTTGTTGAAATGAAAGTACACTTCACAGAGTGGGAGCAGGCTCAAGCAAGTGGCTCAAGAGTGCTGGTTAGAGAATTTTCTGGGGTTTAAATACCCTCTAGAGGTTTCCCATTGGTTACTTGGTTTACACCCTATTTAAATGAGGTAGTGGTCTGCAGCCAGTCTGATTAGTTGCTGGGTGACCAATCAGAGGCTGAAGTGAAGTTACAGAGTTACACCCTATGCAAACATCTGATTGGTTGTGGAAGGTGAAGTGAAGTTACAAAGTTGTAACCCTGCGCAAAGACTAGGCTTGTGACCAGTCTGATTGGTTGCAGGAGGGGACCAGAAGTACTTGCCATTTTTCATCTGTGACACAGAAGCAGAGGAGCTGCAAAGGGAGAGCCTCTGATCCTTTTGTTACTTGGGCGTGGAAAGTTGGGGTTTTCCTTTTGATTCAGTCTAGGAAGTCAGTGCGAATTGGCCTTAAGTTCCCTGCCTCCAGGCCCTATTCTCCTGGCTCAGTTTCTCTAAAAATATGTCTATACAGTACCAATCTTCTACCATTTGCTTTAGTTTTAGTGTGTGTATCATAGAAAGGTCCATGTTATAAAAGAAGTCAAAAGCAACCTTGAATGATCAGAACCCTTCTGCCAGATTGTCTAATGTCAATGTGTTTTCTGATACTGATGCTTCTCCATCTTCCTCATCGTCTGGCACTGTGGCTCAGAAGCATTCATCTCCATCAAGCTGTCTTCTGTTAATTCCTCTGGTGTGATGTCTGTTAGCTTTTGAATTTCTCCAAGATCCCTGTCTTGAAACCCTTCACTCCACCTGCCCCACCTTTTTTGCCACATTCACAATCTCTTTCATGATTTCCTTGATTGGCTCTGTCGTAAATCTTATGAATTCATGCATGATATCTGGACACAGTTTTTTTCAGCACAAATTTATTGTTTCAGGCTTGATGGCTTTCACAGCTTTTTCTATAACAATGATATTGTCTTCAATGGTGTAATCATTCTAGAATTTCATGATGTTCTATCAGTGTTCTCTTGCATAGCTTTGAAAATTTTTTCCATAGAGTATCATGTATAATGAGCCTTAAAGGTCTTCATGATCCCCTGACCCTAGAGGCTGAATTAGAAGCCTTCTGTTTGGGGGAAAGCAGACCACTTTGATACCTTCAATGTTGAACTCTTGGGTTTCTGGGTGACCTGGGCATTGTCTAATATCAAAAGAACTATAAAAGACAGTTCCTTATTTGCAAGATACTTCTTGACCTTAGAGACAAAGCATTGATGGAACCAATCCAGACAAAGGGGTCTTGTCCAAGCCTTTTTGTTGTAAACCAGAAGACTGGCAACTCGTATTTATCTTTTCCCTTCCAGGCTCAGGGGTTAGCAGCCTTATAGATAAGGGCAGTCCTGATCATAAATCTAATTGCATTTGCACAAAACAGTAGAGTTAACCTATCCCTTCCTGCCTTAAATCATGCTCACTTCTCTTACTAATTGATGTCTTTTGTGGCTCTTTTTTTTTTAACTTTTAGGTTCAAGGGTACTTGTGTGCAGGTTTGTTATATAGGTATTTTGTGTGTCATAGGGGTTTGGTGTGCAGATTATTTCGTTTGTGGCATTTTTTTTTTCCAGATGAGGGTACTTCTGTTTGTATTTAAAACCTGTTTGAGAAGATATCCTTTCTTCTCCATGATTTTTTTATTGGCACCTGGGAACTTGGCTGGTGCCTCTTGGTCAGCAGAAGCTGTTTCTTCTATTATCTTGACTTTTTTTTTTTTTTTAAGTCAAACCTCTAAAATTATCAAAGCATCTTATGCTGGCATTGAATTATCCAGCTTTAGACCCTTCACTTTCCCTTTGCTCTATGTTGTCATTTAATAACTTCCCTGTTTTTCAAATCATATGAGAGTCTGTAGCCTTTTTGATAGCAATCCTGTACCCACATAAAAGCTGCATTTTCAATAGGAAATAAAAATGTATTTCACAAAAAGATTTTTGTGCCCGCTAGCGTAGCTGCAGCAATGGCTTCACAAATTTCCTTTTCTTTTTAACAATGGTCCTGATGCTGGATTCATTTATCTTGAAATGGTGGGCAACTACAGATGCAGACCTCAGTCTATGGTACACATCAAGCAATTCATATTTTTCTTGTAATGTCATGACTTTTCTCTGCTTCTTGGAAGAAATTCCAACATCACTAGTAGCACTTTATATGGTTCCTACCTATGGTGTTATTCAAGGTTTACAATATTGCACTAAAGACGAAGAACATGCGATAACCATAAGAGATCACTTGCAGGTTTGTTACGTAGGTATACACGTTCCATGACGGTTTGCTGCCGCCATCAACTTGTCGTCTACATTAGGTATTCCTCCTAATACTATCCCTCCCCTAGGCCCCCACCCCCCAACAGGCCCCAGTGTGTGATGTTCCCCTCCCTGTGTCCATGTGTTCTCATTGTTCAACTCCCACTTAGGAGTGAGAACATGTGATGTTTGGTTTTCTGTTCCTGTGTTAGTTTGCTGAGAATGATGGTTTCCTGCTTCATCCCTGTCCCTGCAAAGGACATGAACTCATCCTTTTTTATGGCTACATAGTATTCCATGGTGTACATATGCCACATTTTCTTTATCTAGTCTATCACTGATGGGCATTTGGGTTGGTTCCAAGTCTTTGCTATTGTGAGCAGTGCTGCAGTAAACATACATGTGTCTTTATAGTAGAATGATTTATAATCCTTTGGATATATACCCAGTAATGGGATTGCTGGGTTAAATGGTATTTCTAGTTCTAGATCCTTGAGGAATTGCCACACTGTCTTCCACAATGGTTGAACTAATTTACAATCCCACCAACAGTGAAAAGTGTTCCTGTTTCTCCACATCCCCTCCAGCATCTGTTGTTTCCTGACTTTTTAATGATCGCCATTCTAACTGGTAACTCATTGTGGTTTTGATTTGCATTTCTCTAATAACCAGTGATGATGAGCTTTTTTCATGTTTGTTGGCCGCATAAATGTCTTCTTTTGAGAAGTGTCTGTTCGTATCCTTCGCCCACTTTTTGATGGGGTTGTTTTTTTCTCGTAAATTTGTTTAAGTTCTTTGTAGATTATGGATATTAGCTCTTTGTCAGATGGATACATTGCAAAAACTTTCTCCCATTCTATAGGTTGCTGGTTCACTCTGATGATAGTTTATTTTGCTGTGCAGAAGCTCTTTAGTTTAATTAGATCCCATTTGTCTATTTTAGCTTTTGTTGACATTGCTTTTGGTGTTTAGTCATGAAGTCTCTGCCAATGTCTGTGTCCTAAATGGTATTGCCTAGGTTTTCTTCTAGGGTTTTTATGGTTTTAGATCTTACATTTAAGTCTTTAATCCATCGTGAGTTAATTTTTGTATAAGGTGTAAGAAAGGGGTCCAGTTTCAGTTTTCTGCATATGGCTAGCCAGTTTACCCAACACCATTTATTAAATAGGGAATCTTTTCTCCATTGCTTGTTTTTGTCAAGTTTTTCAAAGATCAGATGGTTGTAGATGTGTGGTATTATTTCTGAGGCCTCTGTTCTGTTCTGTTGGCCTGTATATCTCTTTTGGTGCCAGTACTGTGCTGTTTTGGTTACTATAGCCTTGTAGTATAGTTTGAAGTCAGGTAGCGTGATTCCTCCAGCTTTGTTCTTTTTGCTTAGGATTGTCTTGGCTATATGGGCTCTTTTTGGGTTTCATATGAAATTTAAAGTAGTTTTTTCTAATTCTGTGAAGAAAGTCAATGGTAGCTTGATGGGGATAGCATTGAATCTATAAATTACTTTAGGCAGTATGGCCATTTTCACGATATTGATTCTTCCTATCCATGAGCATGGAATGTTTTTCCATTTGTTTGTGTCCTCTCTGATTTCTTTGAGCAAGTTCTCCTTGAAGAGGTCCTTCACATCCCTAGTAAGTTGGATTCCTAGGTATTTTATTATCTTTGTAGCAATTGTGAATGGTAGTTCACTCATGATTTGGCTCTCTGTTATTGGTATATAGGAATGCTTGTGATTTTTTGCACATTGATTTTGTATCCTGAGACTTTTGCTGAAATTGCTTATCAGCTTAAGGAGTTTTTGGGCTAAGATGATGGGGTTTTCTAAATATCATGTCATCTGCAAACAGGGACAATTTGACTTCCTCTCTTCCTATTTTTATACCCTTTATTTCTTTCTCTTGCCTGCTTGCCCTGACCAGAACTTCCAATACTATGTTGAATAGGAGTGGTGAGAGAGGGCATCCTTGTTTTGTGCTGGTTTTCAAAGGGAATGCTTCCAGCTTTTGCCCGTTCAGTATGATATTGGCTGTGGGTTTGTCATAAAAAGCTCCTATTGTTTTGAAATATGTTCCATCAGTACCTAGTTTATTGAGAGTTTTTAGCATGAAGGGGTGTTGAATTTTATCAAAGGCCTTTTCTGTATCTATTGAAATAATCATGTGCTTTTTGTCATTGGTTCTGTTTATGTGATGGATTATGTTTATTGATTTGTGTATGTTGAACCAGCCTTGCATCCCAGGGATGAAGCTGACTTGATTGTGGTGGATAAGCTTTTTGATGTGCTGCTGGATTCAGTTTGCTGGTATTTTATTGAGGATTTTTGCATTGATGTTCATCAGGGATATTGGCTTGAAATTTTCTTTTTTTGTTGTGTCTTTGCCAGGTTTTGGTATCACGATGATGCTGGTGTCATAAAATGAATTAGGGAGGAGTCCCTCTTTTTCTATTGTTGGGAATAGTTTCAGAAGGAATGGTACCAGCTCCTTTTTGTATCTCTGATAGAATTCTGCTGTGAATCCTTCAGGTCCTGGGCTTTTTTTGGTTAGTAGTCTATTAGTTACTGCCTCAATTTCAGAACTTGTTATTGGTCTATTCAGGGATTCAACGTTTTCCTGGTTTAATCTTGGGAGAGTGTATGTGTCCAGGAATTTATCCATTTCTTCTAGATTTTCTAGAGGTGTTTATAGTTATTTGTATAGAGTTGTTTATAGTATTCTCTGATGGTGGTTTGTATTTCTGTGGGATCAGTGATGATATCCCCTTTATCATTTTTTATTGTGTCTGTTTGATTCTTCTCTCTTTTCTTCTTTATTAATTGGGCTTGTGGTCTATCTATTTTGTTAATCTTCTCAAAAAACCAGCTCCTGGATTCGTGGATTTTTTGAAGGGTTTTTTGTGTCTCTATCTCCTTCAGTTCTGCTCTGATCTTAGTTATTTCTTGTCTTCTGCTAGCTTTTGAATTTGCTTGCTCTCGCTTCTCTGGTTCTTTTAATTGTGATGTTAGAGTATCGATTTTAGATCTTTCCCGCTTTCTCCTGTGGGCATTTAGTGCTATAAATTTCCCTCTAAACACTGCTTTAGCTGTGTCCCAGAGATTCTGGTATGTTGTGTCTTTGTTCTCATTGGTTTCAAATAATTTATTTATTTCTGCCTAAACTTCGTTATTTACCCAGTAGTCATTCAGGAGCAGGTTGTTCAGTTTCCACATAGTTGTGCATTTTTTAGTGAATTTCTTAATCCTGAGTTTTAATTTGATTGCACTGTGGTCTGAGAGACCATTTGTTATGATTTCCGTTCTTTTGCATTTAGCTGAGGAGTGTTTTACTTCAATTATGTGGTCAATTTTAGAAAAAGTGTGATGTGGTGCTGAGAAGAATGTATATTCTGTTGATTTGGAGTGGAGAGTTCTGTAGATGTCTATTAAGCACACTTGGTCCAGAGCTGAGTTCAAGTCCTGAATAGCCTTGTTAATTTTCTGTCTTGTTGATCTATCTAATACTGACAGTGGGGTGTTAAAGTCTCCCACTATTATTGTGTGGGAGTCTAAGTCTCTTTGTAGGTCTCTAAGAACTTGCTTTGTGAATCTGTGTGCTCCTGTATTGGGTGCATATATATTTAGGATAGTTAGCTCTTCTTGTTGGGTTGATCCCTTTACCATTATGTAATGCCCTTCTTTGTCTTTTTTGATCTTTGTTGGTTTAAAGTCTGTTTTATCGGAGACCAGGATTGCAACCCCTGCTTTTTTTTTGCTTTCCATTTGCTTGGTAAATATTCCTCCATCCCTTTATTTTGAGCCTATGTGTGTCTTTGCACATGAGATGGGTCTCCTGAATACAGCACACTGATGGGTCTTGACTCTTTATCCAGTTTGACTGATGGATCTTGACTCTTTATCCTGTGTCTTTTAATTGGGGCATTTAGTCCATTTACATTTAAGGTTAATATTGTTATGTGCGAATTTGATCCTGTCATTATGATGGTTATTTTTCCCATTAATTGATGCAGTTTCTTCATAGTGTTGATGGTCCTTACAATTTGGTATGTTTTTGCAGTGGCTAGTGCCAGTTTTTCCTTTCCATATTTAGTGCTGCCTTCAGGAGCTCTTGTAAGGCAGGCCTGGTGGTGACAAAATCTCTCAGCATTTGCTTGTCTGTAAAGGATTTTATTTCTCGTTCGCTTATGAAGCTTAGTTTGGCTGGATATGAAATTCTGGGTTGAAAATTCTTCTTTTTAAGAATGTTGAATATTGGCCCCCACTCTCTTCTGGCTTGTAGGGTTTCTTCAGAGAGATCCACTGTTAGTCTGATGGGCTTCCCTTTTTGGGTAATTCAACCTTTCTCTCTGGCTGCCCTTAACATTTTTTCCTTCATTTCAACCTTGGTGAATCTGATGATTATGTGTCTTGGGGTTGCTCTTCTCGAGGAATATCTTCATGGTGTTCTCTGTATTTCCTGAATTTGAATGTTGGCCTGTCTTGCTAGGTTGGGGAAGTTCTCGTGGATAATATCCTGAAGAGTGTTTTCCAACTTGGTTCCATTCTCCCTGTCACTTTCAGGTACACCAATCAAACGTAGGCTAGGTCTTTTCACATAGTCTCATATTTCTTGGACGCTTTGTTCCTTTTCATTCTTTTTTCTCTAATCTGTCTTCACGCTTTATTTCATTAAGTTGATCTTCAATCTCTGATATCCTTTCTCCCACTTGATCGATTAGGCCATTGATACTTGTGTATGCTTCACGAAGTTCTTGGGCTGTGTTTTTCAGCTCCATCAGGTCATTTATGTTCTTCTCTCAACTGGTTATTCTAGTTAGCAATTTCTCTAATCTTTTTTCAAGGTTCTTAGCTTCCTTGCATTGGGTTAGAACATGCTCCTTTAGCTCGGAGGAATTTGTTATTATCTGCCTTCTGAAGCCTACTTCTGTCAATTCGTCAAACTTATTCTCTGTCCAGTTTTGTTTCCTTGCTGGTGAGGAGTTGTGATCCTTTGGAGGAGAAGAGGTGTTCTGGTTTTTGGAATTTTCAGCCTTTTTGCGCTGGGTTTTCCTCATCTTCCTGGATTTACCTACCTTTGCTCTTTTATGTTGGTAACCTTTGGGTGGGGTTTCTGTGTGGACGTCCTTTTTGTTGATGTAGATGCTATTCCTTTCTGTTAGTTTTCCTTCTCTAACAGGCCCCTCTGCTGCAGGTCTGCTGGAGTTTGCTGGAGGTCCACTCCAGACCCTGTTTACCTGGGTATCACCAGCAGAGGCTGCAGAACAGCAAAAATTGCTGCCTGTTCCTTCCTCTGGAAGCTTCCTCCCAGAGGGTCACCCGCTAGATGCCAGCTGGAGATCTCCTGTGTGAGGTTTCTGTCAACCTCTGCTGGGAGGTGTCTCCCAGTCAGTAGGCATAGGGGTCAAGGACCCACTTGAGGAGGCAGTCTGTCCCTTAGCAGAGCTTGAGCACTGTGCTGGGAGATCTGCTCTCTTCAGAGCTGGCAGGCAGGAATGTTTAAGTCTGCTGAAGCTGCGCCCACAGCCACCCGATCCCCCAGGTGTTCTGTCCCAGGGAGATAGGACTTTTATCTATAATCCCCTTGACTGGGACTGCTGCCTTTCTTTCAGAGATGCCCTGCCAGAGAGGAATCTAGAGAGGCAGTCTAGGCACAGCTGCTTTGCCGCACTGTGGTGGGCTCTGCCCAATTTGAATTTCCCTGTGGCTTTATTTACACTGTGAGGAGAAAACTGCCTACTCAAGCCTCAGTCGTGGTGGACACCCCTTTTCCCACCAAGCTCAAGTGTCCCACGTTGACTTCAGACTGCTGTGCTGGCAGTGAGAATTTCAAGCCAGTGGATCTTAGCTTGCTGGGCTCTGTGGGGGTGGGATTTGCTAAGCTTGACCACTTGGCTTTCTATCTTCAGCCCCCTTTCCAGGGGAGTGAACGGTTCTGTCTCGCTGGTGTTCCAGGCACCACTGGGGTATGAAGAAAAACTCCTGCAGCTAGCTCGGTGTTTGCCCAAACAGCCACCCAGCTTTGAGCTTGAAACCCAGGGCCCTGGTGGTGTAGGCACCCGAGGGAATCTCCTGGTCTGCGGGTTGTGAAGACCGTGGGAAAAGCATAGTATCTGGGCCGGAGTGCACCGTTCCTCACGGCACAGTATCTCATGGCTTCCCTTGGCTAGGGGAGGGAGTTCCCTGGCTTCCCTTGGCTTCCCTGGGCTAGGGGAGGGAGTTCCCTAACGCTTTGTGCTTCCCAGGTGAGGCAACACCCCACCCTTCTTCTGCTCCCCATCCATGGGCTGTACCCACTGTCTAACCAGTCCCAATGAGGTGAGCTGGGTACCTCAGTTGGAAATGCAGAAATCGCTTGCCTTCTGCGTTGATCTCGCTGGGAGCTGCAGACCGGAGTTGTTCCTATTTGGCCATCTTGCCAGCCAGCCGAGAGATCACTTTTTACTGTGATAGGCAATTTACTGCAGAGAGGAACTGTTCACACAGAGATGATTAGTGTCACATGGTATCGTGAGTAGATACTTGCAACACGAGCTCATCGCAATAGCAACAGGAGGTGACCACAAAGTTATTACAGTACTAGAGTTAATTTTATGCAGTTATGATTTAATACTGTGTCTTTGCATTTGTTTGTATTTCTTTCAACTGCAAATGGTACTAGGTACCGTCTATAAGTGTTTGTGTGGGTAAGTGCTGATAAATTCTAACTTTTTATAATAGATTTATATATTTTTTATGGTAGAAATGATGAGATAGACTGGTATCTACATATATTTAATGCATTTTTGACGTACCTAACTTTTTAATTTTTTTTAAGCCATGCAGTTCATCTGTGAATTTTTTCAAATTGTCACAAATCTCCAAAAATGTTAAAAATATATTTATTGAAAATAATCCATGTATAAGTGGACCCACACAGTTCAAATCTGTGTTGTTCAAGTGTCACCTGTATTTAGCTATTCTCAAACATACCTATTTTTATTTTAAGAATTCCTTTCTAGTTTGAGTTGGAAAACTGATGCTTGTAGTGTAATCACTGTTGGTGACAGTGCAGTCATACAATGCATGCAGAATTTACTGGTTGGAAAGATCAGTTTTTAGTTGATTTTTTTTTTTTTGTAAAGCAAAACTTCTTATCTCAGCTATTAAAACTGTTCCACACAGTTGCCCACAGCCTGAAACCTATCAAATGTAGAAAATAGGGACATCACAGCAAAATTTGGAGGGCATAGTACAAAGAAAGGCGACAGCTGGTTTTCCCTTCCAAAGGTCAAAATGACCTCAGGCTGGAGTTGCCTTTCTGCCCTATTCTTGGTTTTATTAAGTTTATTTGGGATCTCATCTGCCATGAGCCTGACTTTTGCTCAGGAAAGAGGCCTGAGAATTTAAGGACTATCTGTGAGTGGGCAGAGCTGATGGAACTTTGTCTGCTAATGTTTTCGGGTTTTCTTTGAATTCTGTTCTTTCCAATTCTTCACATTGGCCTGAGTCTTCTTGTGATTGCTGTGAAGATAATTATCCAGGTCCTTTCTGATCTTTCTTATTGGAAATTGGAACCAGCTCTCCTTGACTGTGACTCACTCGCTAAATGTGTAAAGAAATGAGCAGATCTGAAACAAGATTTTTTCAGCTGGAAAGAGTACACCAGAACTGTACACAGCCGTGATGAGTTATTGGCATAGGTACTTATTTAAAGATTTTCTTCCACTGGATGCTATGCTACCTTGTGTGAACAGTTGCATTTGTCTGTTTCACTACTTAGCATAGTGTGTGGTGCACAGTAGGCATGGAATAATGATAATAAATGGATTAAATGGATGCATGAAGGTATACAGGAGACTTTAAGCTATCATAGACGGTTCCAGGCAGGAGAATATGAAGATGTAATTTCAAGTACAGTTGTTATTGTCAGTTTTGCTTTCCATGGTTTCAGCTACCCATAGTCAATCACAATATAAAAATATTAAATGGAACATTCCAGAAATAATACATAAGTTTTAAGTTGCTGAATAATGTGATGAAATCTTAGGCTGTCCCACTTCGTCTCGCCTGGGATGTGAATTGTCCTTTTGTCCTGCTTATGCACGCTGTATATGTTACCCACCGTTTAGTCACTTAGCAGCCATCTGGATTCTCAGATTGAAAACAGTGTGTATAGGGTTCTGTTCTATCAAATGTTTCAGGCATCCTCTGGGGGGTCTTGGAATGTATCCCCCATGGATAAGACTACTTGTATAATCTGGTAAAATGGATGAATTATTCATAAATAATGTCAGAACCAGCTATTTCAAACAAGATTAGATTCTCTAGCCTCATATCATATGCAAAGATAAATTATATATGGATTAAGGATTTAAATGTAAAAAAAGAAATTATAAGAGTTCCATACCGAAATGCAGGTTTATATTTAGTAAAATAGTCAAGAAAGGTTTTTTTTTTTTTTTTTAAAAAGCATAACATCAAAGCCTAAAATTACAAAGGAAAAGAGTGGAAAATTCATCCCCATAAATATTAAAAACTAGTGTGTTGCAAATAAATTCAAAAGATAAGGGAAATACTGGGGAAAATATCTGAAACATGACAGAGTGTCATTAATATATCATGGGCTTTTACATTTTAGAAAAAAATGACGGATATCTCAGTAGTGAAAAGACTATAGGAAATGAAGAAGTAATTCACAGAAAAAGGGTCAACTCCATTTATCAGAGAAATGCAAATGAAATCAGGATTGCATTCTTCACCTGTCAAATTGGCAGATGCAACAGTAGCTGGTACTTACTGAGCCCTTTCTGTGTTAGCTACTAGTCTAAGAGTTACCACCACTCATACATATGTAAAGGCTAATGGAGTTGTAAATGTAACTTTTGAGGACTTTATTGTATGTATGCGTATTAGTCTGTTCTCACACTGCTAATAAAGACATACCCGAGACTGGGTAATTTATAAAGGAAAGGAGGTTTAATGGACTCACAGTTCCACATGGCTGAGGAGACCTCACAATCATGGTAGAGGGTAAAGGGGTAGAAAGTCATGTCTTACATGGCAGCAGGCAAGAGAGCTTGTGTAGGGGAGCTCCCCTTTATAAAACCATCAGACCTGGTGAGACTTATTCACATGAGAACAGCATAGGAAAGACCCGCCCCGATGATTCAGTTACCTCCCACCAGGTCCCTCCTACAACACGTGAGAATTATGGGAGCTACAATTCAAGATGAGATTTGGGTGGGGACACAGCCAAAACATATCAGTATGTTATGGCCTTATATAAAAGTTGTTTTGTTTGTAAGCAGTTTGCCCTACAGTGTGTGGAAAGTGCATCACTGTTGTGCTTTGGTTGTCCAACTCTTTGCTTACCCTGATGCTTAGGTGTGAGTTGATGGCAGTTTGGCATTTGGAGAGCAGTTGCACTCCTAAAATGAGTGAAATGTTCTCTTCAAACTTGTGGCGTACCGTCTTTCTATGGCTCTGTGACAGTTACAGATCCGAAAATTAGGTGTAATGGCTTTTGAAGCAAAAATCTCATTCTGAATAAATCTCCCATCTGTTCCAATAACATTTTAATTGCGCATCAAATATGGTACTTATTTTTAAAAACTGCCTAGCAGGATAGTTTGTGTTACTCTGCCTGTATCCATGACCGTGATAAGAAATGTAAGAAAAGGCCAGGCATGGTGGCTCACACCTGTAATCCCAGCACTTTGGGAGGCCAAGGTGGGTGGATCACCTGAGGTCAGGAATCCAGACAAGCCTGGCCAGCATGGAGAAACCCTGTCTCTATTAAAAATATAAAAATGAGCCAGATGCGGTGGTGCATATCTGTAATCCCAGCTACTTGGGAGGCTGAGGCAGGAGAATCGCTTGAACCCAGGAGGTGGAGGTTGGAGTGAGCGAAGATCATGCCACTGCACTCCAGCCTGGGTGACAGAGAGACAGACTGTCTCAAAAAAAAAAAAAAAAAAAAAAATGTAAGAAAAGAGGTTGAGTCTTATTTTCATTTGTATTTCTCTCACTGCCTAGCATAGTGCCTTTCACTCAGTTGGAATATATAATAAATGTTCATTAAACTGACTATTGTTTCCTTCTCTTTATGTCAACAAAAT